ATGGGTGGCACTGTTGCACAATGCTAGTGGGTGTGTGGGTATGGGGGTGTGATTAACTGTTTACAGGCTGTGTATAAGTGTGCATGGATGTCTGAGTGTGTGCAAATTAAAACGGAAATATGTGCCGGAGTATGATACAAAGTACAGGAAAGTACTCGGGCTTTGGAGTCTGTCTGACTTGGTCTTGAATCGTTGGCTCTGTCATTAGCCGGATGTATAACCTTGGGCCAGACACTCAATCTTCAATTCCCTCAACTAGGAAATGAGGTTAATAATAAGTACCTTTCAAGATTAAATGAGGACTAGAAACGATACCATATAGACAAAGCTTTTGGTGTCATAGCCCACGCATAGCAGGACTCAAAAGTAAGCAGCTATTTTCATGCACTGTCAGTATACCTCTGGTGGGTACAGGGACAAGAGGGAACAAAATGTGACCTGTATATAAGGTGTAGGGGAGGACGGGTGTGTGTGTGTGTGTGTGTGTGTGTGTGTGTGTGTGTGTGTGTGTGTTTACAAAACAATTTATTCTCCTTCTCCAAGGAACCCCCTATTCAGACAGGAGCAGGAAGGTAGGAGGGGACATACAAGTGTCCACAGACACCTCGGGTTTCTGGGTCCTGGATCTAAGTGAGTAAGGGGTTGAGAGGCCCGTAGGAGCTGCAGGAAGCCAGCCGCCTGCCCAAGCTTCCTTTTTTTTCCCCTCCGCCCAGCAACCGTTGAATACCGCCACCCACATCCACTCCCCACCTCCACCCTCACCCCTCCTCCACCCCTACTCAGCTTTCTATTCAACAAGTGAGAGCAAGGGCGGGGAAGAAAGCCGACAGGGGAGAGGATTGCTTCCCTTTCTTTTCCCATTCCCCCTTAAGACGAACCAGGAAGTAACCGCAAGAATCGGGCCACCTTAACAGTAGAGTAATGGTTTGGCCTCGCGCCAAGTCCCACCTCTGTTCCAGCTCCTGCTCCTCCCCTCTCTCTTCCCGCACTGCTTGGGGAGAGCTGGTGAGCAAGAGTCTGGCCCGAGTTAGCTAGAGCTGTTGCCATGACAAGCATTTTCTTAAGAAAGCTCTGCTGTTGAGATCGTCCAAAGCTGGGGGCTGGGAGGGGGGGCACGAACTTCGTGGGGCACCATCCCTCCGAAGAGAGCAAGATCAGAGACACCCGCCCAGCTCTCCTGCACCCTTTTTCTTTCAGGAACCTGAGAGGTCCTTCCCATTGGAGGGGCAGGGGGAGGAGACCCAGCCCACTCCCCGGCCTTAGCCAGAAAGGCAAGAGAGCAAAGCCAGCGTCTCTAGCTTGGTTGCCACACTGGGGAGACTGGTGGGTGGTCACCCCACCCTACCCTCATCCATGGAAACCCGGAGGGAGAGTCCCGCCTGAAGAAACCTGGATCTTTGCTAGAAAGAGAGGTAGGCTTGCAGAGAATGAATTGACTTGTGATTCTTTTTGTCTATCTTTGAACCTTTATTCCAGAGATCCAGTTGTCATCGGTATCCAGGAAGCTCTCCTCTTCCTCCTCCTGACGTCTACTACTACAGTTGCTGGTTGTTGCTAAGGTTGCTGCCATGGTAACATGCACATCCTGTTTACACCTTCATCTGGGCAAGTTGGTCTAAGCTAGGAACCTACCTACCCTGGACAACTACTATCATCACCACCTGGGGACACCAATCATCGTGACACGGAGTCCACCTTCCACTCAGTTCCCCCATCCTCTTCCTCCTCTCGCTGCCAGACTTCATACGGAAGAAAGGATCTAGACTTCGGACGGCTACTCGGGAGCTTATTGCACAAGATATATTCAATCTATTCCCTCACTGGGCCCCCAGAGAAGCAAGAAGTAGGAAGAAGTTGAGACAGGGAGGCAGGAGACACTGGTCAGTTGAAGGGAAACGCTACATCTTCTCTGGTTGAGGGGCTTGGTAACAGCAGGCAAAATGACGAACCCATCAGACCGTGTCTTGCCTGCCAACTCGATGGCCGAGAGCCGTGAAGGGGACTTTGGCTGCACAGTAATGGAACTGAGGAAGCTCATGGAGCTGCGTTCAAGGGATGCACTGACCCAGATTAATGTCCACTATGGAGGTGTACAGAATCTCTGCAGTAGACTGAAAACCTCCCCTGTGGAAGGTAAAGGCCATATCAGGGGTGGGGAGTTGGAGCATTCATTCATCCACTCCTATCTCCTTTTCAGGTCTGTCTGGGAACCCTGCAGATCTGGAGAAACGTAGGCAGGTGTTTGGACACAACGTGATCCCCCCCAAAAAGCCCAAGACTTTCTTAGAATTAGTGTGGGAAGCTCTTCAAGATGTCACGCTTATCATCCTGGAGATTGCAGCCATCATCTCCCTGGTCCTGTCCTTTTATCGCCCTGCTGGTGAAGAAAATGAACGTGAGTGTCCTAAACAGCTCAGCGTGACTCTTTCAGTGACTATTTCTCTCCCTTCCTGGGATAGTGTGTGGTCAAGTCGCAACTACCCCAGAAGATGAAAATGAGGCACAAGCTGGCTGGATTGAGGGGGCAGCCATCCTTTTCTCAGTGATCATCGTGGTGTTAGTGACTGCCTTTAATGATTGGAGCAAAGAGAAGCAATTCCGGGGGCTGCAGTGCCGCATTGAACAGGAGCAAAAGTTCTCCATCATCCGAAACGGTCAACTCATCCAGCTCCCTGTGGCTGAGATTGTGGTTGGTGATATTGCCCAAGTCAAATACGGTGAGAGCTCCGTGTTTCTTTTGCTTACCCCATTCACTGTCCCTCCTTCCCCTTTGTGCTCTAGGTGATCTGCTGCCTGCAGATGGAATCCTGATCCAAGGGAATGATCTGAAGATTGATGAGAGCTCTCTGACAGGGGAATCTGACCATGTCAAGAAGTCCCTGGACAAAGACCCCATGTTGCTCTCAGGTATAGGCCCTGGCTGCCCAAGTTCCCATTTACATTCCTTCCCATCTTCTCCTTTCCCGTGTAGGGACCCATGTCATGGAAGGTTCTGGCCGGATGGTGGTGACAGCTGTTGGTGTCAACTCTCAGACTGGAATCATCCTTACTCTCTTGGGGGTCAATGAGGATGACGAAGGGGAGAAAAAGAAGAAAGGTAAGGGGCATCTGGAATGAGATTCTCTTTCCCGACCCCACTTTTTTCTTTCTTGTTCAAACAGGTAAAAAACAAGGAGTCCCTGAAAATCGCAACAAAGGTAACCTCTCCAACTACTCATTTACCATCTCTGCTCACCTGTCCTATTTGTGTGTACACTCCAGCAAAGACCCAAGACGGAGTGGCCCTGGAAATCCAGCCACTCAACAGCCAGGAGGGAATCGACAATGAGGAAAAGGACAAGAAGGCAGTCAAGGTGCCTAAAAAGGAGAAGTCAGTGCTGCAGGGCAAGCTGACTCGCCTGGCTGTTCAGATTGGGAAAGCCGGTGAGTAGGGTAGAGCCTCGTTGTGGTTTATCCCTGGGTTCATATGACTTGTTTCTCTGGACAGGTCTGCTCATGTCTGCTCTCACGGTTTTCATCCTGATTCTATACTTTGTGATTGACAACTTTGTGATAAATCGCAGACCATGGCTCCCTGAGTGTACTCCCATCTACATCCAGTACTTTGTCAAGTTCTTCATCATCGGCATCACTGTACTGGTGGTGGCTGTGCCAGAGGGGCTGCCTCTGGCTGTCACCATCTCACTGGCCTACTCTGTGAAGGTGAGACTAGAACAATCCTATCTCTTCCTTTACCCTCTCAAGTCTTTTCTCTTCTCCTTTGTAGAAAATGATGAAAGACAATAACCTAGTACGGCACTTGGATGCTTGTGAGACCATGGGCAACGCCACCGCCATCTGCTCTGATAAGACAGGCACGTTGACCATGAACCGCATGACTGTGGTACAAGCTTATATTGGGGGCATCCATTACCGTCAAATCCCAAGCCCTGATGTCTTCCTGCCCAAAGTCCTGGACCTCATTGTCAATGGCATTTCTATCAACAGTGCTTATACCTCCAAGATTCTGGTAAGCATTTCCTTTGCGTAGACACTTAGAGTCTCAATAGTGCTGTGTATATTTCTTCTCCCAGCCTCCAGAGAAGGAGGGAGGCCTGCCTCGGCAGGTGGGCAACAAGACCGAGTGTGCTCTGCTAGGCTTTGTCACAGATCTGAAGCAGGATTATCAGGCTGTGCGTAATGAAGTGCCCGAGGAGAAGCTCTACAAGGTGTACACCTTTAACTCAGTGCGCAAGTCAATGAGCACCGTCATCAGGAATCCCAACGGTGGCTTCCGTATGTACAGCAAGGGCGCCTCTGAGATCATCTTGCGCAAGTGAGCACCCCCGACCACTCTGCTTCCCTTCAAGACACCGCGTTCTTACTGTGCGCCTCCCCAGGTGTAATCGAATCCTGGACCGGAAAGGGGAAGCAGTGCCATTCAAGAATAAAGACAGAGATGATATGGTACGCACTGTCATCGAGCCCATGGCCTGTGATGGACTCCGGACTATCTGCATAGCTTACCGGGACTTCGATGACACAGAGCCCTCTTGGGACAATGAGAATGAGATCCTCACCGAACTGACCTGTATCGCGGTGGTGGGCATTGAGGACCCTGTGCGCCCAGAGGTGAGAGGGTGGGAAGCCACCCAGGAGTCTCACTGCGCCTTTCCCCTTTCTTCACTCTCCATAGGTGCCAGATGCTATTGCCAAATGCAAACAAGCTGGCATTACTGTCAGAATGGTGACAGGTGACAACATCAACACAGCCCGGGCCATTGCCACCAAATGTGGCATTCTGACACCTGGGGATGACTTCCTGTGCTTAGAAGGCAAAGAATTCAACCGGCTCATCCGCAACGAGAAAGGCGAGGTGGGTCCTGGCTAGGGGGAACCAGGACCTCATGACTGATCCAGGTGTGGTCTGGTGTTGGCAGGTAGAGCAAGAAAAGCTGGACAAGATCTGGCCTAAGCTTCGGGTCCTGGCGCGATCTTCTCCCACTGACAAGCACACCCTGGTGAAAGGTGAGGTTGGCTTCCAAATAGGTGCCTGCAACAAAGCTCACTGTGGTGTGTCTGTTTCTCCCAGGCATAATTGACAGCACTGTTGGGGAACACCGGCAGGTCGTGGCTGTCACTGGTGATGGCACAAATGACGGGCCTGCTCTGAAGAAAGCGGATGTTGGTTTTGCCATGGTAAGCTCAGCACAGTGTCTCTCTGATTGCAACCCTCACTGTTTTCCCTCCCATCTTACCTCAGGGCATCGCAGGCACAGATGTAGCAAAGGAGGCTTCAGACATCATCCTAACAGATGACAACTTCACCAGCATTGTGAAGGCAGTGATGTGGGGACGAAATGTCTATGACAGCATCTCCAAGTTCCTGCAGTTCCAGCTCACTGTCAATGTGGTGGCCGTGATTGTAGCCTTCACTGGAGCCTGTATCACTCAGGTGAAGGGGGTGTGGGTGGGCTGAGACGGGAGAAGCTAAAAGGACTGGTTCTTCTCCCCGCCAGGATTCCCCATTGAAAGCTGTGCAGATGTTGTGGGTTAATCTGATCATGGACACTTTTGCTTCATTGGCCCTGGCCACAGAGCCCCCTACGGAATCTCTGTTGAAGCGGCGCCCCTATGGCCGAAATAAGCCTCTGATCTCACGCACTATGATGAAGAACATCTTGGGCCATGCATTCTATCAGCTCATTGTCATCTTTATCCTTGTCTTTGCGGGTGAGCCACTTTGGGGGTGGGTAGCAGCTGGGTTAACCTCCAGTGCTTCTCCTCTCCCCACTAGGTGAGAAATTCTTTGATATTGATAGTGGGAGGAAGGCACCTCTACATTCACCACCCAGCCAGCACTATACCATTGTTTTTAACACCTTCGTGCTGATGCAGCTCTTCAATGAAATCAACTCCCGAAAGATCCATGGAGAGAAGAACGTCTTTTCAGGCATCTACCGCAACATTATCTTCTGCTCTGTAGTCTTGGGCACATTCATCTGCCAGGTGAGATTCTATCTGCAGTTGGGGCAGGAGATTTGATGGTGGGCTGCCCCTTTCTCTGTTCTAGATTTTCATCGTGGAATTTGGGGGTAAACCCTTCAGTTGTACAAGCCTCAGCCTGTCTCAGTGGCTGTGGTGTCTCTTCATTGGGATTGGAGAACTTCTGTGGGGCCAGGTGAGTACCGGCACACCCTCCTGGTGCATTCTGACGTCTTCCTCTTCGCTGCGCTTGTTTTCAGTTCATCTCCGCAATACCTACCCGATCCCTGAAGTTCCTGAAGGAGGCTGGGCATGGCACCACCAAAGAGGAGATCACCAAGGATGCCGAGGGACTGGATGAGATTGACCATGCTGAGATGGAGCTGCGCCGAGGCCAGATCCTCTGGTTCCGGGGCCTGAACCGTATCCAGACTCAGGTACTCTGATAGTGGTCTGTCCTTCCCTTGGGGCAAAGCTGTCTCACTCTCTGATTCTTTGCAGATCGACGTAATTAACACATTCCAGACGGGAGCCTCTTTTAAGGGAGTCCTAAGGCGACAGAACATGGGTCAACACCTTGATGTAAAACTTGTTCCTAGTTCATCCTATGTAGCAGTTGCACCAGTCAAATCTTCCCCCACCACTTCTGTTCCTGCTGTTTCATCTCCTCCTATGGGCAGTGAGTGATAGTCTATTATGATGCATGATTTGTTCTCATCCTCCTTTTCCTTCCCCTGGTATAGATCAAAGTGGTCAAAGCGTTCCATAGTTCCCTCCACGAAAGCATTCAGAAACCCTACAACCAAAAGTCCATCCACAGCTTCATGACCCACCCTGAATTCGCCATAGAGGAGGAGTTGCCACGAACACCACTCCTGGATGAGGAAGAGGAGGAAAATCCTGACAAGGCTTCTAAGTTTGGGACTAGGGTGCTCCTGTTGGATGGTGAGGTCACTCCATATGCCAATACAAACAACAATGCGGTGGATTGCAACCAAGTGCAGCTCCCCCAGTCGGACAGCTCTCTACAGAGCCTAGAGACATCAGTTTGAATTTTCTTTCTCTGACTCTCATCCCTATTTTACCTATTTCCATTTTCGTCTATCCCATCTATGAGGTGATGATGGGACTTTTCATTGTCACGTCAGCTGCTGTGTTAACAGCAGTGTGTGTGAAGTGAACCTCTACCTGACCATGAAGAGGCAAGAGCACAGACTTACAAGGATTTCAACTTAAGCTTGACTTGGGGTTTGTAGCGGGACCCAGTCAAACCCCATTCAGGTCATGGTAGAATCTACTCCTTGGTAGTCACTTGTCATTTTTAAAGAAATGATGACAATCCTCTTGGCATCACCCCACCCCACATTCTCCCCGATGTTCCTCTCCTGAATTCTGGATTTTGTCCTACAAGTCTGTGCCATTTATAAGCTAAGTTGAGGGTTCAGAGGGAGACAAATATCCCCAAGTGAAATATGTTGCGGTAGAGATGGAATGTATAAAATCCGCCAGTAGTGTGATTGTTTTTCAATTTTTCCCACTTTGAAAACTTACACCTAAAGGCCTGTAGGCCTCTAACTCTTTCTGCCCTTTCATTCAAACCTCTCCAAAGTTCTTTGTCTTTTGTCTTCCCTTCCTTTCCTTTTTTTTTTTTTTTTTTATGATGATTAAGAAAATGGAAAGGATATGGATGAATTGTGTAAACTTAGATCCTTCTCCCTTTTGGCCCAAAAGAACCCTTGATTTAGTTCCAGAATCCAACCAGTTTCTTTGTTAAAAGGGTCCTTTTGAAGCAATTAAGTGCTGGTAAGAATATTTCTCTGTTGTTGCCAGGTTACCTTCTGCTTTTAAATTGCCATCTTGTAAAGTGTATGTGGTTCTTAAGTGCCAGGGAGATCAGCCTTGCCCATGAAGGTTGCATATGTGTGGTATACAGTTTTTACCTGAAAGCCTGAGCTTTCTCTTATTCCTAAAGTGGTGGCAAAAGAATGAACTGGGTATGACCCTGCCCCCTTACTGGGCTTGGATATTGAGGACCAGACGCTGCCAAATCTAGGACAAGACAGACCATCAAAGCAGACTTTTGTGGGCTCCTCTTTGGGGTGACCACTGCTTTCAAAGCCATCTGCCAAGGCTCTCCAGGGCAGGACCTGACTGGTGGGGAATGAGTGTTCAGAAGCCTTGGGAGAGGCCAAAGAGCCATTCTAGCATGATCTGAGAAAACCTTCCTGCAGAGGCCAGAAACCTTGAGCTTAGGTGCCTGGGGACCAGCTTCGACATTCTCTCCAGTTTCTGATTCTAATTTTTGCCACGTGTCACAACTTTTCCAGTCTCTGAGAAGGTCCCAGCCTTTCTCAAATATTCTGATTTTGAAAATATGTATCCAAAGTGGGAGGCCCCTGTGACATTTTGCCAACTTAAACGAGAAAAAGACCCCCCGCACCCGGCACACTCCCCCTTCCTCCAGCCCCGCTTCAGCCACATGCTCCAGCTGCTGCCCAGTAAAGCCCTGTGCCTTTTTTTCCCCTGAATACTGCCCAAAGCATCCCCTTCCCATCTGCCTCTCAGGAGTTGGGGACTTTGCTAGGAGATTTTTTAAGTGTTCCTTACTGGGACAACGTGGAGCCACGTTTGCAGGAGCTCCATTTGTATCCCTGCTGGTGTTGACTTCTGTGTAGGGGCCAGTTCATGTCCCTGACTCTCACCTCCCATTAGATAAATGAAGCCCACCCCCCTTTCTAGAGTGATGAGAGTCAAGAAGAGGGGATGTATGAACGGCCAAATTCCCATGTGAGAGGAAGATGACCTGATCCACCTAGCCTTTTCTTCTGGATCTGTCCTCCCTCACCCCTTTCACCTGAGCTGTCCACAGTAGGAAACATAAAGAAACAATGTCCCCTACATATCCCCATGACTACATAATCCATCATCGTAGGAAATAGGAAAGCAAATTTGATTTTGGTTTTGTAAAACGTACATGCTTCAATAATTCTTTTTTGTGTCTTAAATACTCATAGGGGAAAAAAACAGCTCACCCAAGGTGTTAGGTTTCACATATATATTCATCAACTATTTTAGAAGATTTAATTCTATCAAATCTTGTATTACCTCAGATCATTTTAAATAGCAAGCCAATAACGAGCTTTGAAGGCTATTTTACCATTCCTGTTCACAAAAGGTTCTCATGGTGCCTGACAGGTTACCCTTGAGGGCTTGTGTCTACTTTTTAAAAGTCAATGGTTTTTTTTCTTGTGTTCTAGTTTCCATAATAGGAGAGAAAATATAGAAATATATGCAAAAATTATAGTTTTCTTTAGATCAGAAACTGATATTTTTGGGTCAGCCATATGTATTTTGTTTAAAGGATTTAAAATAAAGTGCCGTCATGTAGCCCTGTGGAAGGGAGCACATAACCAGCTGTTTGGCATGACAGGTGACTTAGTATATTTGTAATTGGTTTTAAAACCAATACACCATACTTTCTTTCTGCAAACAGCCATCTTTATACTTAGGGAAGAAAAATTGTTGGGTTCTAGACTTTTTTAATATAAATTTTGTTGATATGGAATTAGGTAAGTTTAAGTGTCTATGTGCATATGTTTTTTATATAAGTTTTTTCTATTCAGTTTCACTGATCCAACTGGCAGTGGGTAAATATGGCATAAGTTAATAACACTTTTCCCCAAAATGGTGCTTTGGATTTGAAAAGGGTCTGATGGGGAGAAGGAGAACGTATCATCCTAGCTTCCTCTCTTAATAAACCTAGAAAAACGGGTAGTAAACTGTGGATAGTCAGGAAAACACCCAGCAAGGGACACAGCTGTCAGGAAATGAATCTTCCCCCCAACCCCCACCATGCAGATGGATAGACAGAATCTTTCCTGACTAGTCATTAGGATCAGGGGCCTCTGTTGGATTTGTGTTTCTTGAAGAATAGCTGGCAGAGTGGTATAAAAGACACGAATATCTCCTGGTCTATAAGGATACTCTGATTTGGGGTTTGCATTTTTCATGGTTTTTATTTCCTGTTCCCCCTGGAGTTTTCCATTAGTGAGTTTTTGTGCAAGGATCTTATTTGTGATGCCTTCCCTCCCCTAGAAAGATTTTGTGCAATATATTAAATGGGGACAGAATTCTAAATGGATAAAACAATGGCTGGTTCTAGCCCTGAGTGACAGTCTTAAGGCTAGATCCTTCCCATAGTATCATCTGTCCTCTGGAATGACTCTCCTGTCCCTAAAGGGGTTAAGAGAGAGATCACCTAGAAATCCCTCTGGACACTTGTGGGTTCTTTAGGGTTTGAGTTTCTTCTTCCCCTTGAGCTTCAGAGAGGAGAGTTGGCATGGTTAAATCTGAATGGTTACCTCACTGCTGAAAACCCAGAGGGGCGTGGCACACTCGCTTGTGTGGAAAAGCCTCTAAATGCATCCCTTCCTTTCTTTCCTGCTTCCTTTGCCTTACAATTGAAGCAGCCCGTGGTACCATCACAGTATGCAGAGACTTCCTCACCTTTCATATCTAGGGACCACCCCCGATGCATTGGTGAGGGTGGGCACTTATAAATGCCTGCTATTGTTAAGCCATTCCAGCCTCTTCCTCTGAATAGACCAGACGCCCTTTCACTTAGTTCAGTGCCAGTCCTTTTGCCTTCCCAACCCTGCTGTTAGGCCTGCTGTTCCCTTTGCTCTTGATTAGGAGAGATGGAAGGAGATGAGCTCCCATAACTGAATTGGCCTTTGGTTCATGTTTTCTCCCCATATGTATATATGCCATATGTGAATATGCCATATATATGTGCCAACAAATCTATCTACGTTGTTCTTTTCAAATTAGCACGCAGATAGGAATTTTGAGTTTCTTCTTCTTTTAGTAACTAGTATAACAAGCACTGGTATTTTTGTACAAAAAAGAAAAACAAAAGATTGACTATTGTGGTCTGCATGACATAAACAAACAAATGGTGATATCAAAGCAACGTATACCCCAGTCCAGTGTGTGTTGCCATAATTTGCAATTCAGCTTAACAGTGCACCCAATCTATATTTGCATTTTGATATTATTTAAGCTCTATGTACAAGGTTTTGCATGTATTTATATGGTTCTTAGGGAAAAAAAATGCTATAAACTGCAAATCTGAAATTCAAATGTGTTGTTCCACTGAGACCAGAAGAAGAAGAGGAGTTTTAAAAGGGATAATTTGTTGGAGCCAATAAAGCTTTTTGCTGATGAACAGAAACCAATACTGCTGTGCACTGAGAATAAAAACTCATGCCCACTTGTAACTGTGCTGTCCTCAATGCGTCTCCACTTTTGG